ATTGGCTGATCCATGACAAAAGGGAGTCTAAAGTAATTGACATTCCTGCTTCTAGGTATTTGGCTGGTCCCCTTGAAGGAGAATGCCTCGTAAGGACCTTAGAACTTGTCGCCATTGCTGTAACGTTGACTTTTCAGGAGTGGCAGTAGCCACTGGAATAGAGAGTCTCCCCTGCCGTTTCCTTGGCAAATCATGTTATTTTCCAGGCTAAAACTCCACTTTCCCTAGCACTTGGAAGAAAGTCCAAACTCCTTCTATGGTCTACAAGGCACTGAAAGTTCAAGACCTTAATTTCCCTCCAATTTCAATGACTGTCATTCTTCCTTTGCACTGTTTCCTGATGCCCTAGCCACACTAATACCCCAGCACAGCAAGTACTCAGCATATCTTGTTCCCTCTGACTGGAACACTCTACATACATTCTTCCCACTCCCATCCCTTTTAGAAATTGGCTGAGATGTTACCTCCTAAAAGTCCTCTCCCCACCACCACACAGACATTACTTTCTAACCCAGCTTCTTGTTCACTTTCTTTATTAAACCTGACCCAACTATAATCACTATCCCTTGAAAAATAAATTAGTACAGAAATGAAAACAAACTCCATCATTCTACGGAGCTTTCAAATGCTCGAATATGTTTCTGAACACTCAGAGGGGAAAGCAAAAAATCAAGAGGCATCCTTGGAGATCTCGTAAATAATAAAATACCTAAATGGTTGCCTACTGTCAAAACCCCAAGAATTCAGCCCACGTCTTCTCTTTTAAAAAGGCAGTGGCATTTTCATTTTTTTCATCTGATTCCCACCAATCAGAGGCCAGGTACCCATGAACCCGGCTCGGCGTGGTCTTTTAATAATTAAATCAGGGCTGCCATTGACCTCAACTAACGCCAGGGGCTTCTGACTGCAGCCGAGCTCTGGTGGAAAGGCCGATGCCGGCCTGAGAGTGGGAAACGTGGGGCCGGGAGCCGGGGGCTTCCGCGCGGCGTGGCGTGGCGTGGCGTGGCGTGGCGCCCTCAGGGCCGTTACGCGATTTTCGCTCCCGCGGGCAGCGCCTCTCAGGCCACTCCCGAGGGACCCCGAGGACGCACTCGGGCCCCAGGGCGACGGTTCAAACGGGCCATTGTGCGCCCCCGGGGTCCCCCGGCCCCTGCAGGGCTACTTGGGCGCAGAGCCGCGGAGGGTCTCCGTTCCTAGAGGTCCTCCTATCCCGGGCTGCCTGAGTCCTCGCCAGCATCCGCCCTCTCCCACTCCCATCCTTCCTGGATCCGCCTCTCGGTTCCCGAGGGACAGTCCCGACCGCAAACCCACGTAGAGTAAGGAATGTGGGACAGGCGACAGAAGTGGCATACGGTCCTGCGTTATCCCTCCGTCTCGCCACACCTTGTGTCTCCATCTCTCCCCACTTCCTTCCCTCCGTCTGTCATCTGTCATCCCCGGTCGCTCTAAGACCAGGATTCCAATTCGCCTAGTGAGGAATCTCACTAGGGGAATTTATCGCGACATCATAAATTAACGGGTTCATTTTGACTGAAAAAGCGAAGGACTTTTTTCAGGCAGAAAACAAGTCTCGTCTGGACGGTAAGGACTAGCTTTAGCAATTATATAATGGGGTTTAATGACTTTATTTTGTTTTATTTCTCAGGATGTGATCTTCGTGGTGGAAAGCTAAATTTTAAAACCACCCCAATGGATGCAGACAGTGATGTTGCATTGGACATTCTAATTACAAATGTAGTCTGTGTTTTTAGAACAAGATGTCATTTAAACTTAAGGAAGATTGCTTTGGAAGGAGCAAATGTAATTTATAAACGTGATGTTGGAGTAAGTATCTGAGTTTTCGTATTTGTACTACATTATGAGGTAATCAGATTTTTTTTCCCCCCAGAAAGTATTAATGAAGCTTAGAAAACCTAGAATTACAGCTACAATTTGGTCCTCAGGAAAAATTATTTGCACTGGAGCAACAAGGTAAATGCTACTTGGGTTTTTTGTTTTTATTTCTGATAATCTTTTTCTTTCCTTAAAACCGTAGTGAAGAAGAAGCTAAATTTGGTGCCAGACGCTTAGCCCGTAGTCTGCAGAAACTAGGTTTTCAGGTAACGTTTTCAAATAGTATCTAAACTACAAATAAATTTATTGAATTTTACTTCTCTCCTAAAGGTAATATTTACAGATTTTAAGGTTGTTAACGTTCTGGCAGTGTGTAACATGCCATTTGAAATCCGTTTGCCAGAATTCACAAAGAACAATAGACCTCATGCCAGGTAAGTCTTTGAAGCAATTTATCTTGAGAAATTATTTATATTAATTGTGGCTTATTTTGTGTAGTTACGAACCTGAACTTCATCCTGCTGTGTGCTATCGGATAAAATCTCTAAGAGCTACATTACAGATTTTTTCAACAGGAAGTATCACAGTAACAGGTATTCTATGATATTGAAACCACACTTATCAATCTCACTCCTTCCTCCATTGTGTTTATTACAGGGCCCAATGTAAAGGCTGTTGCTACTGCTGTGGAACAGATTTACCCATTTGTGTTTGAAAGCAGGAAAGAAATTTTATAATTCACCACTTAATTGGTTAGAATCTCTAACTGAGCACCTTTTAAACCTGCTGCACATTGGACTCAAAAGGAAAACTGGACCAACAATAATTGAGGAAATAGACTCTTTTATTCATTCACGGCTACAGTGTAAGCTCCAGTCCCTTTGGATTTTATTCCAAACCTTGCTGTAATATAAAAGGAAGTTTACAAGACATGATATTGCTGCTTTTACAAAAGGACATTCTATTTATTTTCGCAGTAATTCTCATGTCCCCATAAGCAGAGCTGTCACAGTGTGCACTACCTTAGATTGTTTTATTGTCGTCATTGTTATTTTTTTCCATTTTGAGCTAATGTGTTTTATTTGTGAATAGTCTTTTACATTTTTGTATGCTGAATATGGGCACCAAAGAACCTGTAAAAGTTATCTTTTTCAATTGAATGTGCACAAATAAAAGTTTGGAAAAGATCTCTCTTCATTCTATAACTTTTATTCCCCATTTTCTATTTTAACAAAAATTGTATTCATACTTCTTTTTTTTAAAATCTATGCAAGCTTAAGACTTTGGCTAAAGTGTGTTGGCTTCTTTTTGAAGTGTATTTTGTGTGTGTGTGTGTGTGTGTGTGTATATATATATATATATATGCACCACATGTGTATAGTATCTTTTAATGCTCTGTTACCAAATAACAAATAGGAATTTTTTTTCTTGCAGATTAGAAATAAAAACGTGTATATAAACTCTAGGGAACCAGACTAGAAGTTTATAGATAAAGGATAATGTTTTATGTTGCTAATTTAATATGATAGAAAATGTTAAATAACTTGTAAAGGTTAAGAAATTGTAGTTTTAAGAAGAGAAACCTCTTACCCACTAGATGGAAATGAGAAAGAAGCTGTGATGAATGGTGCCTCATTTGGACCTTTGTTTTTCTGGAAAGACTCAACACCTGTAGTTGTAGAGAAGTGATTGAGGTTCTTGACTTTAATCTTGGGTTGATGCCCAAGCCTATACTAAGAGTCTTGTCAGAAGTTGGTAACATGGAGATGTTTTAACAAGAAGTGCCCATAAGCTGCCTCTGTGCCACAGTGTAATTATCAAATAGCCCCACTTGAATTTGAAAGCCATTTTGTGTGATACTGTCCTTCCCCTTGCTGTATCTTATTTAATGGAGTTAAAGAGTGACTATTCAGTATATGAGATTGCTACTCTTAAAGTTATAATAAATATGCATTTATGAAACAGTGTCTCTGGCTCACCCAGGAGCCCTGATGTGGTAATACAGGATCAAGCTGTAGTTGTGCCCTGTCATTTAGGTTTAGGAGTTTAGTGTAACCAACAGTGATTATACCTAGAAATAAAGCTGAGTGGAGAGTCCAATTAGCTTCTCAGGAGAAACTTAATGGGGACAATATTCCAACACAATGTTCCACAAAAACTTGTATTTCCAAAATGTTTTTAAACCTTTGTGGAAAAATTGCAACATCCTAATCTCCATATATAGTACATTTTCCTTACTGTATTATAAAATCTTGAAAACCTAGCTTAGGCACTGCACTGAACAACACATATTATTTTTATCTTTTTTCTTCTCAATGCCTTCCCTAACCTCCTGCTTATTCCAAAGTGGAAAGCAAAGGCTAACTTACATTTTTCCTTCTTGTGAAATATTTCATTGAGATTTTTAGACTTGTATTTTTCCTTTTTTTTAAAAAAAAAGTGTTTATTTCCTTTATTTTAAGATTCAGTAGGATAGCCAAATTCATAGAGAATAAAATTACATGAAAGAGTTACAAGCTCACTGTTTTAAAGACTTGACATTTTTCATTTAGTTTTAATTAACAGTAATAAGTCACCTCCTGTTTTTCAATGTTCACCAAAAAAAGAAACATAGAATAGGGGGAAAACATGCTTATATAGCCAAGGTACAGATCCAGATGATGTAACCTTTTTAGTATTCGCATGACTTGAAAACTGGGCAGATCAATAGATAATCGAAGTGCTTTATCTGAAGGGAGAGGGTAAAGACAGTGTGACCAGGTTTGTTTTCAGGGCTGCCGAATGAGCCTCACCTAACAGTGTCCATGGGTAATTCGCTAACCTTAACAAAGATGGGAAGAAGTGAGTGCTCTGATGTCTTCTGCTGGCTCTCCATAAGTACTGTAAATTTTTTTTATAAATAAAAACTGTGAATATATATGTACAAGTTGTAAGTATTTCCCCCTTTTTATTTTTGAAAATCAAGAAGCTTGATTTGGTGTGGTGCAATGGATATTGGATAAAAATTTGAAGACAAAATTGTTTAGTTACAGACTCAGGATAATAAAAGAAAAATATAAAAGAATGCTCAAGATACTGAAGTCAAGGTCACTAGTAATAAACTGGCTAGGTTGATAAACAATTTCCTGCCCATTTATAATGAAGGGCTAAACAAAAAATACCTGAAGTATATATAGAGTTTGAACTATAAACACGGAAGGAAACATGGGGCAGAACACACTTCCCTTCTCTTTCCAAAAACAAAAAACAATGCATGCTCTGATTTGCGTATGAAATACACCATGATAGAATTGAGATCTCCAATCTCCTTTCCTTTTAGCTTCCCCCTGCCAATTTTTATACAGATAATACACTGCAGATCCAGGCCTTTTAGTCAGTCTCCTGAGTCTCTGATATAGTTTTACTACTTACATAGGTTTATAGTCTCTCCACATTGTTATAAAGGAATGTAATAGATCATGTTTCCTTATATGACATTGGGACAGTTTGTTAGGAACCAATAGGAAAATTCCAAGCTAAATAAAAAGGAGCTTTGGCTCTTAGGATTCTCTTTTCTTCAGGTTAATCATATTTTAAAATTCTTTTTCAAGTTAGGTTGTTCGTGCTTTTAAGTTTTTTGTGTGTCTTCCATCACTTAAATATTAGTAATTTAATATGTTATTTGGTTCAAGATTTGATTGTGGATTTTCTATCATACCCAAATTTTATTAGTAAGACCTCTTAACAAGTCTTTAAAATCAACTGGAGAAGTAAGAGAACAGTTCATCGTTGTGTGGGTGAAACCCACGTTGCTGGTACAGGTGGCCATCATAGAAAAGAACATGAGGGAATTGTCCTGATGTCTGAATGTCATTTATTGTGTCTTCAGTTATCTGAACATCATCATCAATTATAGCCTGTGTACCGTAACCTGAGGTAGTGATATTCCTGAGGAGTGTGAAGAATTGGACACTGTGGATTACTATACATTGTCATGAAAGCCTTACAAGGAGGCAGCTTTTCTAGGCTTGACTTAATAACTTCAACCTAATTGCTTAGAGATTTGGATAAATAACCTAATGGCCTGACTCCTTTTCTAATGTTTTACTAACAGCTACTTCTAAATAAATATGGTCCCAGGATTTTAAAATTGTCTTTTCTATGCATTTTTTAAAAATGGAA